GCGTAGTGGCGGGCGCCTGTAGTCCCAGCTACTTGGGAGGCTGAGGCAGGAGAATGGCGTGAACCCGGGAGGCGGAGCTTGCAGTGAGCCGAGACTGCGCCACTGCACTCCAGCCTGGGTGACAGAGCGAGACTCCGTCTCAAAAAAAAAAAAAAAAAAGCTACTGGTGTGCAAGGCCTAAAAATTAAGCCCGAGTAAATGATGATGAAAAGTCATTCTCTCTTCAGCCTCTTTGGTCCTAAAATCTGAGAGGATCCCAGAGTCAACCATCTTGCCAATTTCTCCTGCACCCCTCCAGACAGTCTATGCTAATACATGTCTATTCACATACACATATATGTTACAAATATTATACATGGAGTTCCACCCACTCCCCTTTATTTCTTTACATGAAAAGTGTATTAGTTTGCCCTTGTTTTTCACTTAATAACCATACTAGATGAGCACATCAAATATGCCTTATTCATTCTAATTTTAATGACAGATCCAACAAGGCAGGAAGGAGACTGGCACTGGGAAGGAGCGTATGTGTGGGAGGGATGCCTGCAGATACTGCCAGGGCGCATCCCTGAAAACAAGAGCAGCGCGAGGGATTTAGTTGTGACTCTGGAAACACAACCAGCGGAGCAGCCTGAAATTCAAAAGAAATCTCTTCGGGAGCTCAGCCTGGATGTGAGAGGTTGGGGGGACCCCTGAACGGCGCTGCTGTAGCCTAGCAGCCCTGGCCTGTCTTGATTTACCCTTGTCGTCCATGGCGTCCTCCTGCTGCGGAGCCCCAGGGGACCCGAGCCGCCCGCGCTGTCTCGAACGGGTCCGCCGGCCGCGCCGCCTGCGAGCCAGTCTGACAGCGCGCTGCACACCTCCGCACCCCACTTCCGGCGCACTTCCGTACCCCTCTTCCGGCGCACTCCCCGCACTCCACTTCCGCAGATTAGGGGGCTGGCACGAGTCACAGCACCTCGTGCGTCACTTGGCGGCGCCGGACGTTGGGCTGCGCAGGATTTGAGACGCTCCCCTGACCACCACTTGCTCTGCGCTGAGGTGCTGGGACAGCCATGGTTTCAGACGGTGAGGACCCTGCAGGGCGGGACTTCGACTCCTTTTAAATTTTATTTCTTGTTAATATTTTCAGAAGATGAATTGAATCTTCTGGTTATTGTAGTTGATGCCAACCCAATTTGGTGGGGAAAGCAAGCATTAAAGGAATCTCAGGTAAGACTGCTTGAGGAGGCCTTTGGAGAATTTTGTTTTTCTAATGTCTTTTTTTTTCCAACAGTTCACTTTATCCAAATGCATAGATGCCGTGATGGTGCTGGGAAATTCGCATTTATTCATGAATCGTTCCAACAAACTTGCTGTGATAGCAAGTCACATTCAAGAAAGGTATGACCATTGTGATTGCTTTTGCTCTTCAGGTGTAACCAGGTTTTTTCCCCTGCTGTTTCAGCCGATTCTTATATCCTGGAAAGAATGGCAGACTTGGAGACTTCTTCGGAGACCCTGGCAACCCTCCTGAATTTAATCCCTCTGGGAGTAAAGATGGAAAATACGAACTTTTAACCTCAGCAAATGAAGTTATTGTTGAAGAGATTAAAGATCTAATGACCAAAAGTAACAACTTTTAAACATTGTTATTTTGCAAAAATTCCCTTTTAATGTTTTCTGTTATTTGCAGGTGACATAAAGGGTCAACATACAGAAACTTTGCTGGCAGGATCCCTGGCCAAAGCCCTTTGCTGTATCCTTGGTGTCTGAATCATTTAGAAGGTGATTTTTGTATTCCTTAATGTTAAGAAATTAAGACATTCATAGAATGAACAAGGAAGTTAAAGGTAAGAGCCTACGTTTTCCTATGAGAACTGTATTAAATTTTTTTCTGCTTTTTTCTCTTTGTAGACAATCAGGAAATGAAATCAAGGATATTGGTAAGATAAAAAAATCATTACTTTTTTATATGCTGGGTGGAATTAACATGACTGTGATTTTTAGGTGATTAAGGCTGCAGAAGACAGTGCGTTGCAGTATATGAACTTCATGAATGTCATCTTTGCAGCACAGAAACAGGTGAACTGAGAGCCTGCCGTTTAAAGTATTTGTTCCTGTAATATTTTCAAAATGTTTCTTTTAGAATATTTTGATTGATGCCTGTGTTTTAGACTCCGACTCAGGGCTCCTCCAACAGGTATGTTTTAAAACCATGCTTTGTGTCGGTGGGAGTTTGGCAGCAAGCCGCCTGTGTCTTGCAGGCTTGTGACATCACGGGAGGACTGTACCTGAAGGTGCCTCAGATGCCTTCTCTTCTGCAGTATTTGCTGGTAAGGAGACAGCAGCGGCGACCCTGATGCCTATAAAAGTTTCTTTTGTTTGTTTGTTTTACAGTGGGTGTTTCTTCCCGATCAAGATCAGAGATCTCAGTTAATCCTCCCACCCCCAGTTCATGTTGACTACAGGGCTGCTTGCTTCTGTCATCGAAATCTCATTGAAATTGGTTATGTCTGTTCTGTGTGTTTGTCAAGTAAGTTAATGTACCTAGTTTTTCTTTTTTTTCCCTATTGTTTCTTTTTTTTTTTAATTTACAGTATTCTGCAATTTCAGCCCCATTTGTACTACGTGCGAGTAAGTATCTTTGAGATTGTGTGGGTGGCTAAATTAAAAAATGTTTTCCTCTCTGTAATTTCAGGACAGCCTTTAAAATTTCTCTGCCTCCAGTGCTGAAAGCCAAGAAAAAGAAACTGAAAGTGTCTGCCTGAGGATAAAATATTTTCCCCATCTTTTAGAGCTGTTAATAGAAATTATATAGCAGATTCTTTGTTGGGAAGACTGAAAAAAATAAAGATAGGTATAGGATAATTTTTAATATGGTGACCTTACAGAAAATATTTCCCAAACATCCTTTTCATCCTGTGCTTCTGGAGGACTGATTTGTTTGAGGGAATCATTCTATGCATTATATCCTAAAATATTCTATGACTGGTTTCTGTCCATGTTTGTGGCTTTCATTTTTTTAATGGGATGACTATTAGTCAAAGTCAGCTTGTCATGACTCATCATAGGCTTTCTAACCTACTCCCTGAATCCGGGTCCTCATTGTGAAATGCATGCCATACGAAATTTGAACGTAGCTTTGGAAAAAGGGACTATTTGTGGAGTAATGGCATTAATCAACATAGAACATCTTATTTGAATCAACAGTTAACTTCAGTAGTCATGTGAATAAAATTCTTATTGTCTAAATTGAGACAGCCTCAGATATTTGCAGATATTTACTTTTTGTCTGATATCAGTACATATTTGGACAAAGTCATCTAAATAATAGTTTGTCACCAAATAACTACAAAATCTCATTTTAAATGAGTAAGGAGAACGTGTACAGAAGCAAATTTTCTTCAAAATAGTTGTGGGAAGAGCTTATATGTGAAAGCTTATGACTGGTTTTGAGGGAGAACTTACTGGAGAAAATGGACTCTATGTTAAGTATGGTTTTCAGATAGAATTCTTTCCTTTTTTAATGAGGAAAAAAAATCCACATTAATATTGAAACTGCACCTGTAATCCCAGCACTTTGGGAGGCTGAGGACAGAGGATTGCTTGAGCCCAGGAGTTCGAGAGCAGCCTGGGCAGCAAAGTGAGACCCCATCTCTACTAAAAATTTAAATGTATTTATTAAAACTGTTCTCTAGAAGCTTTGGACTGAATCCCAAAAGTGTTTATAAGTTCAAAAGCAAAAGTATTTGTAATTTCAACAACAAAAAATGTATTTCTTTATGTAATCTTGAAATTATTAAAAGTCCTTTTAGCTTCTAGCACATATTTGTACAAAGAGTTTAAGGAATGGTGGCTGGTTTGGTTTGTTTTTTAAAAATGTTTACTGACGAGGCCGGGCGTGGTGGCTCACCCCTGCAATCCCAGCACTTTGGGAGGCCGAGGCAGGCAGATCACAAGGTCAGGAGTTCAAGATCAGCCTGGCCAGTATGGTGAAACCCTGTCTCTACTAAAAATAGAAAAATTAGCCATGCGAAGTAGCAGGTGCCTGTAGTTCCAGCTACTCGGGAGGCTGAGGCAAGAGAATTGCTTGAATCCAGGAGGCAGAGGTTGCAGTGAGCCAAGATAGCGCCTCTGTACTCCAGCCTGGGTGACAGAGCGAGACTCTGTATCAAAAAAAAAAAAGATCGGGCACGTTGGCTCACGCCTGTAATCCCAGCACTTTGGGAGGCCAAGGTGGGTGGATCACGAGGTCAGGAGTGATCAGGCTGGGTTTCTGTTTTGTTTTGTTTTGTGAGACAGAGTCTCGCTCTGTTGCCCAGGCTGGGGTGCAGTGGTGCAAGCTCGGCTCTCTGCAAGCTCTGTCTCCTGGGTTCACGCCATTCTCCTGCCTCAGCCTCCCAAGTAGCTGGGATTACTACTCTACTGAACCCATGAGGCAGAAATTTGAGACCATCCTGCCCAACGTGGTGAAAACATGGTGAAACCCTGTCTCTACTAAAAATACAAAAATTAGCTGGGCGTGGTGGCAGGTGCCTGTAATCCCAGCTACTCAGGAGACTGAGGCAGGAGAATTGCTTGAACCCAGGAGGTGGAGGTTGCAGTGAGCCAAGATCAAGATTGCGCCATTGCACTCCAGCCTGGGCGACAAGAACAAAACTCTGTCTCAAAAAAAAAAAAAAAAAAAAAGTCTGTACTGATAAAACCCATTGTGTACAAAACTTTGTATGTAAGGAAGATTTTAATTTTCTCTTTATACAAGCTGAGTCATATTTAAATAATTTGATGTTGGCTTAGATAATTTCAGATAGATTTTATATTCTGGATTTGTGTTTTTGTTAACAAATATACAAAGACTTTGGTGATCACTTTGCAAATATTTGTTAATCCTTGAGTTTGAGAACCTGTCTTTTAAAAATAATATTTTGTATACTAATTAAGTGTAATGGAAATCACAATTTTAAGTCTAGGAAATAAAGTATTATATATACTTTCAAACAAGCTAGCAAGGCTTTTATTATTACTTTTTTATTTGAAATATCTTATATATTTGGTTAGTTCTGTTTAACTTGTTTTTAACTGTTGCCCTTATGAGTTATTTTATATAAATTTTTACAATAAAATAATTTGATTTTCATATTTGGTTGAATTATTTCCTTTCATTCATTG